TAGAAAAAGAAAATGTCTTCGTCAATGTTTATAGGTTTTTATGATATTTATTCCTGAATGGGGACATTTTTCTAACTTCCATTCTCTATGTCTCATTTTGATAAATATTCAGAACACCTCTGCATCCATCAGCACTTTCACTGGGCTAATTTTTATAGTTTTATAATCTAAAGATTGTCTTAAATGTGGTCAAAAGAATTAGAAAAATGATATATGAAAATGTAATCTTTACAAAGTAAAATGTTGAAATTTCTATCTGTAATGTAGAGTAAAGCCTGGCATAGAGAGATGAGTCTATGACTGAGAGTCAAGGAAACTGGGTCCATTGCATCGAATTTGTACCTGTCTTGGTCAAGTCATGCCTTCTTCAAGCTTCTGTTTGTTTATCTGTAGAATAAAACCATTCAATAGATGTCTTTACTGAAAAACATAAATAATTACTGATTTTGATGTCTGGCCTATTTAGTTCAAAAGAATAATAACAATTAAAAGGCTGAACTAAAAATTAACCATAGATAGAAATGATAACTCTAAGACTACATTCACTATATCACAATATATGCCCTTATTATTATTATATAGAAAATAGTTGCAATTATAGAAATTATTTCAGACTCATTTTTTGTTAGAAATTGTTGGACTGATATAAATACTTATTTTACTTTACTGGATTTTTCTTTGCAGAACTGGTGAGGTTCAGTGAGATTCAGATGTTTTACATGAGAGTTTTATTATATGTTATCACCTGAATTGCTTGATTTCATAATGACAACTGTATGTTTTTAAAATTTTATTTAAGGACATGAACAGAATTAATTTTCTAATTTGGAGAAAGCAACATTTAATGGTAATTCTATTTTGAAACTGTAGTTATTCCTGTCTTGACACAGCACCTATCAGGATATTAACAGAGATCTATTTTGTCTCACCTTATATTCTACAGAGGGGATGGTTAAGCTGCTTTGTCAATCACTTTCAATATTTAATTTCTAAGACTGATTTTCGGATCACACGAAAGGAAAACATGTTTCTGACAGAGAGAAATACGACATCTGAGGCCACATTCACTCTCTTGGGCTTCTCAGATTACCTGGAACTGCAAATTCCCCTCTTCTTTGTATTTCTGGCAGTCTACGGCTTCAGTGTGGTAGGGAATCTTGGGATGATAGTGATCATCAAAATTAACCCAAAATTGCATACCCCCATGTATTTTTTCCTCAACCACCTCTCCTTTGTGGATTTCTGCTATTCCTCCATCATTGCTCCCATGATGCTGGTGAACCTGGTTGTAGAAGATAGAACCATTTCATTCTCAGGATGTTTGGTGCAATTCTTTTTCTTTTGCACCTTTGTAGTGACTGAATTAATTCTATTTGCGGTGATGGCCTATGACCACTTTGTGGCCATTTGCAATCCTCTGCTCTACACAGTTGCCATCTCCCAGAAACTCTGTGCCATGCTGGTGGTTGTATTGTATGCATGGGGAGTCGCATGTTCCCTGACACTCGCGTGCTCTGCTTTAAAGTTATCTTTTCATGGTTTCAACACAATCAATCATTTCTTCTGTGAGTTATCCTCCCTGATATCACTCTCTTACCCTGACTCTTATCTCAGCCAGTTGCTTCTTTTCACTGTTGCCACTTTTAATGAGATAAGCACACTACTCATCATTCTGACATCTTATGCATTCATCATTGTCACCACCTTGAAGATGCCTTCAGCCAGTGGGCACCGCAAAGTCTTCTCCACCTGTGCCTCCCACCTGACTGCCATCACCATCTTCCATGGCACCATCCTCTTCCTCTACTGTGTACCCAACTCCAAAAACTCCAGGCACACAGTCAAAGTGGCCTCTGTGTTTTACACCGTGGTGATCCCCTTGTTGAATCCCCTGATCTACAGTCTGAGAAATAAAGATGTTAAGGATGCAATCCGAAAAATAATCAATACAAAATATTTTCATATTAAACATAGGCATTGGTATCCATTTAATTTTGTTATTGAACAATAAATTTTTCCTGTTTTTTCAAATGGACTGTGCAT